CTTCCCAAGTTCAGGGGCATCCTGGAATTTCACACCAGCTCCTCACTTTCCCCCAAGCTGCCTCTGCAGGGGTGAGACTGATCAGACCCACAGCGAGGGAGAGGAACCAGATATGAATAGCTCATGCCCGACTCCGTGATGGGTCCTCCTGGGCTCCGTCTGCAGAGGAGGTGTCCTGTGGCCATTAGTGCTACTCGTGGGAAGTGGGCACTTCTGAGGTGTGGTGTCAGGAAGCCCACTGTGGTCACACGCCTGAGCCATGCTCTGCAGACGCCAACGTGGCTGATGTTTTCGTCCATCTTCTCTGTCCGAGCTGGTTCAGGACTTCAGGATGAGTCACTTATTGAACCTTCAAGCCCTAGTATAATTTGGCACAGTGGTAACGACCATGGATCCCAGAGTGAAACTAAGCAGTCCAGATCCCTGCACCTCTGCAGTGGTGCAGACACGCACCCATTGTGCAAACCCTCTATGACTTACAAATTGCACATCTGTAAAATGGGGTATCGGCCACCCCGAATGCTGGCAAAGATGAATGAGATAATCACAGCCTGGCACAGTGCTAGACCTCTGTGCATTACTGTTACCTCAATAATCATCATTATTATTCCACAATATAGAGCCCAGTAGTTTGGCTCTCGTTACTTGGGAAGACCCTGATGATGACTGAGCTTCTCAGTCAAAACGGGGCCCCTGGTGTAGTGAGTGTGACTGTGCTTGTGTGAGCTCCAGATGGCATTTACAACGGGGGGACCTTGAACATCCATGAGGTGGGCCCCTGGCCTCACTGACAGCCCTTCACCAGCTACCCCTGCTCTGTTTCCAGGAAACACACGGTCTGCTGAATGATAGGGCACCCCTAGCTGAAAGAGTTTCCTGAACTGAGTAACCTCAACAGAAAAACACAGAAAGATCAACCAGACAGGGCAGAGGAGGAAAAACCACCCACGAGGAAGATGCCAGGGGGCTTGTTGCCAGGATGCCGGTAGCCTGGGTATAAAGGCCACCTAAGGAAGCAGGCTCCAGACCAGCCCTGTCCTCTGCGCCCCCCACCTGTCCACACTCCATCATGTGCCACACCAGCCACTCTTCGGGCTGCCCAATGGCCTGCCCTGGCTCCCCGTGCTGTGTCCCCAGCACCTGCTACCCACCCGAGGGCTATGGGACCTCCTGCTGCTGCTCAGCCCCCTGTGTGGCTCTGCTGTGCCGGCCCCTGTGTGGGGTATCCACCTGCTGCCAGCCAGCCTGCTGTGTGCCCAGCCCCTGCCAGGTGGCCTGCTGTGTGCCTGTGAGCTGCAAGCCTGTTTTGTGTGTGGCTTCCTTCTGCCCAACCTCTGGGTGCTGCCAGCCCTTCTGCCCCACCCTGGTCTATAGACCTGTCACCTGGAGCACCCCCACTGGCTGCTGAGCAGGTGGCCTCCTATGACCCTCGTAGGTGCGAGGTCAGAAGCCAGCAGGCTCTCTGAACTCCTGCCAGGCAGTCCCCACATCCTCCCACAGCAA